GGATCAAAGCCCATTCTCAAGCCCTGGTATATTCACTCAGGTGGACTTCAGGGCTCCACTCTGCCACTGTCAACATACAGTCCCTCCAGAGAAGTACCCCTCATGTTACAAATGGGGCACGTTCACCAGACTCAGCTTCAGGACAAGACCCCAGGTCATTCCCAACTGAGGCTCCGAGGTGCAGGAGCTCCGTCCTGTCTGTAAAACTCCCTCAGTTTTCGGCTCTGGGTTTGGTGGGGGTTGTTCCTCCCACCTCCAACCTAGAAAGAGAAGCCAGAGGAAGGGAGGTCACATGGTCTGCCCCCCAACCTCTCAGCAGAGATGCAAAGCTACCTGTCCAGGATGGCGGACTCCAGATGGGCCCCGCCCTGTGGTGCAGAAGTGAGATTTGCTGCTCCTCCTGCGTCTGCCCCTCTCCTGCCCTCCTCTCCCTCCCCTATCTGGCTGTCATGGTAGAAGCCACTGCTGGCCAGGCCACTGAAGTACTAAGTGGCCCAAGTGTTGAGGAAGGATGGGGACTGGGTCCTGAGGGCCCATCCGACCTCCAGTTGAGAGCCCCTCCCCTGACCTCCAGCTGCCCGGCCACCCCAGCCGGTCCCTGGGAACTGAGGTGGCAGCTGAGCTCCCCATTATCTTTCCCCACAGCTCCCCACCTGTGGAGGGAGAGGTTGAGATATTGGAGTCCACGGGTGGTGCCCCCACTCAGTGATTCCCTTTGCCTGCTGAGCCCCTGGAGCTGGGGTTTCTTCCTCCCTTGCCTTGGCTGGCCACCTGGCTTCTGGGACCGCCACCTGGGGCACCCTTCTGCTTTAAGGCCCAATATGGGAGGGGTCGTCCCTACCAGCCCCTCCCTTGTGCCCATTCCACTCCCGCCTGGCTGCCGTCTCCAGCTGGTCCCGGCTGCCTGCCCGGTCACCCGATCCGCCCTCTAAACTTTACGGCACGGCGGGCGGTGCGTGGGGCGGTGGCTGGCCTGGTGGGGGCGGGGGCTGCTTCTTAAAGGAGCCGTCAGAGGGTCCCCAGCGGCCCCAGGGTGGGAAGGGGCCAGAGTGGAGAGATGCTGCTGCGGAAGTCCTCGGTGGAGTGTGAGAAGGCAGCCAGTGTTGGCCTGGAAGACCTCTAGAACCTGAGAAGAGGCAGCGGCAAGTGTCAGCGGAGGGAAGGAGGGAGGTGGGCCCTCGCCCTCACTGCTGACTCCTCTTCCAGATCCTGGGGCAGAGTCCAGGGCAGCTCAAGGCTCCTCCACACACACACCCGCTGAACCCTGAGCACCCTGAGCTGCTGAGATGGGGCGGGCCGGGGCTGCCGCCGTGATCCCGGGCCTGGCCCTGCTCTGGGCAGTGGGGCTGGGGAGTGCCGCCCCCAGCCCCCCACGCCTTCGGCTCTCCTTCCAAGGTAGGTGCACCTGGCAGGCGGGAGGGCCCAGCTGGCGAGTCATCAGCAGTGTCCTGCCCTGCAGAGCTCCAGGCCTGGCATGGTCTCCAGACTTTCAGCCTGGAGCGAACCTGCTGCTACCAGGCCTTGCTGGTGGATGAGGAGCGTGGACGCCTGTTTGTGGGTGCCGAGAACCATGTGGCCTCCCTCAACCTGGACAACATCAGCAAGCGGGCCAAGAAGGTGCCAGGGACTCCCAACCCCAGCACTCCCCACCTGTGTCCCCTCTCCCCCAACCTCCCGATAGCTGGCCTGGCCGGCCCCTGTGGAATGGCGAGAGGAGTGCAACTGGGCAGGGAAGGACATTGGTGTGAGTGCCAGCTGCCCGGGCCGGGAGTGGGGTGGGGGAAGCCTCACACCTCCAACCCTACTAGACTGAGTGCATGAACTTCGTGAAGTTGCTGCATGCCTACAACCGCACCCATTTGCTGGCCTGTGGCACGGGAGCCTTCCACCCAACCTGTGCCTTTGTGGAAGTGGGCCACCGGGCAGAGGTAAGGCCGGATCTAGGCAGGGAGGGAGGTCAGCCTGGTAGTCACAACTTGCCACACCTCCCAGGAGCCCGTCCTCCGGCTGGACCCAGGAAGGATAGAGGATGGCAAGGGGAAGAGTCCTTATGACCCCAGGCATCGGGCTGCCTCCGTGCTGGTGGGTGAGTCCAAGGGCTAAGGCCCCAAGAGAACCATTTGCCTGAGTGGCCCTTGCTCTGTCTGCAGGGGAGGAGCTATACTCAGGGGTGGCAGCAGACCTCATGGGACGAGACTTTACCATCTTTCGCAGCCTAGGGCAACGTCCAAGTCTCCGAACAGAGCCACACGACTCCCGCTGGCTCAATGGTGAGAGGCTGGTGGGGTTGGTGGGTAGAGGTACCCGCTGACCCATGCCTCCTGCCGCGGTCAGAGCCCAAGTTTGTCAAGGTATTTTGGATCCCGGAGAGCGAGAACCCAGACGACGACAAAATCTACTTCTTCTTTCGTGAGACGGCGGTAGAGGCGGCGCCGGCACTGGGACGCCTGTCCGTGTCCCGCGTTGGCCAGATCTGCCGGGTGAGGAGTCCCTGGGCCACACCCGGCGACCCCTCGCCCTCATCCCCTTTGATCGTCCCGGCAGAACGACGTGGGCGGCCAGCGCAGCCTGGTCAACAAGTGGACGACGTTCCTGAAGGCGCGGCTGGTGTGCTCGGTGCCCGGCGTCGAGGGCGACACCCACTTCGATCAGCTCCGTGAGTGCGGGAGTGGGTATGGGGTTGGGGAGCGCCCTACCCCAGCTAGGCCCCTTCCCCGCAGAGGATGTGTTTCTGTTGTCCTCGCGGGACCACCGGACCCCGCTGCTCTATGCCGTCTTCTCCACGTCCAGGTGAGGGGCAGGAGGTAGGGAGCGCCCGGGGCGCCCCTCACCTCGCCCTGGTCTTCGCCTCCAGCAGCATCTTCCAGGGCTCTGCGGTGTGCGTGTACAGCATGAACGACGTGCGCCGGGCCTTCTTGGGACCCTTTGCACACAAGGAGGGGCCCATGCACCAGTGGGTGTCATACCAGGGTCGCGTCCCCTACCCGCGGCCAGGCATGGTTCGTAGCCCAGGGACTTCTGCTACAACCCACCCTGCTGTGCCTCCCTTTCCCCCACCCCCAGTGCCCCAGCAAGACCTTTGGCACCTTCAGTTCCACCAAGGACTTCCCAGACGATGTCATCCAGTTTGCGCGGAACCACCCCCTCATGTACAACTCTGTCCTGCCCACTGGGGGGCGCCCTCTTTTCCTACAAGTTGGAGCCAATTACACCTTCACTCAAATTGCCGCGGACCGGGTTGCAGCCGCTGACGGACACTATGACGTCCTCTTCATTGGCACAGGTCAGGGTCCCTCCACAGCGACCCCCAGGCTCCCAATGGTCATTACCCCTTCTCATCCCTGCAGACGTTGGCACGGTGCTGAAGGTGATCTCGGTCCCCAAGGGCAGTAGGCCCAGCGCAGAGGGGCTGCTCCTGGAGGAGCTGCACGTGTTTGAGGTGAGGCCTCACCCCCAGTCGCCCGGGACCCCGCCCTGACCCCGTCGCCCCTCCTCCCTCTCAGGACTCGGCCGCTGTCACCAGCATGCAAATTTCTTCCAAGAGGGTGAGTGACCAGGATGGGGGTCGGGGTGGGATTCGGTCAGCCCAGAGCCCCTCGTGCCCCCTAGCACCAGCTGTACGTAGCCTCGCGGAGCGCGGTGGCCCAGATCGCGTTGCACCGCTGCGCTGCCCACGGCCGCGTCTGCACCGAATGCTGTCTGGCGCGTGACCCCTACTGCGCCTGGGACGGGGTCGCGTGCACGCGCTTCCAGCCCAGTGCCAAGAGGTGGGCGGGGTCGGGGTTGGGCCGCCGGGAGGAGGGCTCACAGAAGATCGGATGTTCCCCACAGGCGGTTCCGGCGGCAAGACGTAAGGAATGGCGACCCCAGCACGTTGTGCTCCGGAGGTGAGTGCCCCAGCTGCCCCTACCCTCAGCCCTTGCCTAAATCTGACTTTCTTCTCGCCCCAAGACTCGTCTCGTCCCGCGCTGCTGGAACACAAGGTGTTCGGCGTGGAGGGCAGCAGCGCCTTTCTGGAGTGTGAGCCCCGCTCGCTGCAGGCGCGCGTGGAGTGGACTTTCCAGCGCGCAGGGGTGACAGCCCACACCCAGGTGAGCCTTACTCCGCCCTCCCCGCCAGGCTCCACCCCCGCCTCACGCTGCCCTCTGCCCGCAGGTGCTGGCAGAGGAGCGCACCGAGCGCACCGCCCGGGGACTACTGCTGCGCAGGCTGCGGCGCCGGGACTCGGGCGTGTACTTGTGCGCCGCCGTCGAGCAGGGCTTTACGCAACCGCTGCGTCGCCTGTCGCTGCACGTGTTGAGTGCTACGCAGGCCGAACGACTGGCGCGGGCCGAGGAGGCTGCGCCCGCCGCGCCGCCGGGCCCCAAACTCTGGTACCGGGACTTTCTGCAGCTGGTGGAGCCGGGCGGAGGTGGCAGCGCGAACTCCCTGCGCATGTGCCGCCCGCAGCCTGCGCTGCAGTCACTGCCCCTGGAGTCGCGGAGAAAGGGCCGTAACCGGAGGACCCACGCCCCTGAGCCTCGCGCTGAGCGGGGGCCGCGCAGCGCAACGCACTGGTGACCAGACTGTCCCCACGCCGGGAACCAAGCAGGAGACGACAGGCGAGAGAGGAGCCAGACAGACCCTGAAAAGAAGGACGGGTTGGGGCCGGGCACATTGGGGGTCACCGGCCGATGGAGACACCAACCGACAGGCCCTGGCTGAGGGCAGCTGCGCGGGCTTATTTATTAACAGGATAACCCTTGAATGTAGCAGCCCCGGGAGGGCGGCACAGGTCGGGCGCAGGATTCAGCCGGAGGGAAGGGACGGGGAAGCCGAGCTCCAGAGCAACGACCAGGGCCGAGGAGGTGCCTGGAGTGCCCACCCTGGGAGACAGACCCCACCTCCTTGGGTAGTGAGCAGTGAGCAGAAAGCTGTGAACAGGCTGGGCTGCTGGAGGTGGGGCGAGGCAGGCCGACTGTACTAAAGTAACGCAATAAACGCATTATCAGCCAAAGCTGGAATGGCCCCAGCAGAAAACCCCAGTCCTCGGCCTTGCTATGTGGTCTTGGGCACCTTACTAGCGGTGTCAGGGCCCGAGTTTCTCCTGTCCAAGGTTGCCTGGTGAGGATTAAAGGTGGTTCCGGCCAGGCGCGGTGGCTCACGCCTGTAATCCCAACACTTTCGGAGGCCCAGGCGGACGGATCACGAGGTCAGGAGATGGAAACCATCCCGGCTAACACGGTGAAACCCCGTCTGTACTAAAAATACAAAAAATTAGTCGGGCGTGGTGGCGGGCGCCTGTAATCCTAGCTACTCAGGAGGCTGAGGCAGGAGAATTGCTTGAACCTGGGAGGTGGAGGTTGCAATGAGCCTAGATCTCGCCGCTGCACTCCAGCCTGGGCGACAGAGCGAGACTCCAAAAAAAAAAAAAAAAAAAAAAAAAAAGGTGG